TGAAGAGCAAAGCGAGGGAGTTTGAAACCAGAGTTTAAGGATTAGGAAATGAACTGGGAGATTGGGGTGTACTGCGTGGGATAATACTTGTTCTCCCCCTCCCCAATATTACCGGTCTCAAACACAATAGAAAAAGACATTTCTACCCCCACCCCCGCCCATTAAGAGCTTGGGATTCCCTCTCTGGCCGCCGCAGAGCAGCTCTCGGTCTGACGCGGCCTCCGTTCTTTTCTTCCCTCAGTTCAGAGTAAATACCGACTTGAAAGACACCTTCCCCTCCGCCCGTTGTTCGCCAGGGCTATTCGCCAGCCTGAGTCCGCAGCAAGCCTCTCCACCTGAGGCCATGCCACCCACAAGCAGTCAATCTGGGCACGCGAACCCACCTGGTGATCCTACGGGAACCGCCCCCATAGAGACTGGCCTCCTGCCCTCTCCCAATCTTTCAAGATCAGGATCCCTGCGCCGGTCTCTCTGGGCTCGCACCTGCCACGTGATGCAAACCCTCCCAATACCAAGATCTGCATTCAGCCCCCAAATCCACTCCCAAATACTCCCTAACAGCTCGCTTTGTCCTCCGAATCTCCTTACCTGTTGTCAGCCGGCTCAGCCCTGGCTCGGTTTCCAGCTCCTTCGCCGTCTCTCCGGGTCTATCTACCCACCTCCGCCTCTCTCAGTGGGCCCCGCCCCTTCCCCCCCCTCCCAGACACGTGCGGCCCGGCACGTGCCTCCCCCTGCTTACACAGATCTCGCGCCCTCATTGGTTGTGTCGCCGGTAACACGTGACTCTAGTTACTGAAGTCCATAGCCCATTTGCTACAGTACAAAGGGGCTCAGCCAGTAGAGAGGCAGCCAGGTGATGATTGGCTGTAAGGGAAGCATTCCGTGCTCCTCCCCTACATGCGGCTGCTGGAGAGGACCCGGTGATGAGAAAAGGAGGAGGATGGAAAAAGAGTGGAAAAGAAGGGAGGGGAGGAAAAGGGCGGAGCCCGTGGCCTTAAATAGGATGGTGATGCGCCAGAGATGCGCGGTTTGAGTGTTCAGAGATTGGTTGTGCTACTGAAGGCGGCGGACGTGGGACCCCCGGTTCCGTCTCGGGAAGTAACTCATCTGCCCCCTCTTTGAACACCTCCGCTCACGAGCGCAGCACGTGGAAACCGTCAGTGATTTGTGTCTGCAACGTGTGTGAGAGAATGGAGGTGTGTGACACGGTATATTCTCCTGCTCTCGGCGGCCCAGCCCTCGTGACTCTCCGGTCTCTGTTTCACCTCCCCCACCCCTTTCTCCTCCAAGTTGGGTGCCTCCTGCCCTGCTGGGTGAGGAGGGTGGGGATTGCAACCGAGAACACCGCGTCCTTTCTGGCTCCCGCTGGGGCGGCTCCTCCATCCCTTTTCTTACATAACCTACCACGCACGTTACCAGCTCAGATGCCAGCCCGCCACGACGCTAGAGGTCAAAACGAAACTCAGTTTTTCCTGACTTTTTTATCCAGGCTTCTCGGGCCCGGCGTCCTAAATTATCTGATTCCAAGCACGGGGAACAGAATGGGGTAGGTCCCTGATCTCCTAGGTTATGGTTTTGCATCCTGTGCTCTCTTTGTATTTGTCCCTTAGATTCAAACAGGATCTACCCCCTCTGCAGCCCTTCAAGAAGAGGTATGATTGCTACCACTTTTCCCCACAAAGTGACGAAAGGAAACAGCGACGGAAGCGCAACCGAACCCTGGAATTGGTGTCTCGACTGGTCCATTCCCGGCCCACCCCCATTAACCGGCTCGAGCCACTCCCAGGACGAAGTCAAGGCCTCGGAAGGCGACTACAACTCCCAGCAGGTCGAGCAGCTCCGCCCGCGCTGATTCTCCATTGGCCTTCCGGGGGTGGGGATTAGATGGGAGGTGGCCGTGGGGCTGCGGCCGGGAT